GCAGGATACTCCAGCCCTGTCAGTTTCCAAGGGCCCTCCCTGCCCGCTCCCACTGGGTTACCCCATATCCTCCAAGTTTCAAGGTGGCCCTGCTCCTCTTAAGGGGCCATTGGTGACAACAGAGAAAGGGAGGGAAGGTTTCCCCATGTGTCGCAAAGGGTTGCATAACATGCTGTCTAGGTTACAGGAAAGGAGTGGAATAAAATGGACAGGGGCTAGAGGGCTGTATTTGGGGGTGAGGAGGAGTCCCTGACAACATGGAGGGAGAGGATCTTGGCCAGGTCTGAGGGTCCCACCCTCAGGAGGAGGAAGAGGAAGGGCAGCGGCAGGTGGAACGTTGGGGGAGGGTGTCCAGGCCCCTACACCCAGGAGGTGTAGAACAAAAGAAGGAATCTTTTGAAGGGGGAAGGATCCATCCCCAGAGTACTTGAGGGCTTCATGGGACCAGAGTGGGTAGGGAGAGAGAGTCAGAGGTGAGGGCCTCTGAGGAGCCCAAAGGTTGAGAGCAGGATGAAGTAGAAAGGGAATGGGGTCTCACAAGGTTTGGGAGGAGAAGGGGGAAGGTCCAAGGCCCTGGGGACGGTTCCAGGAAGTGAGTGAAAGACAGAAAGGTGGGAATTCGCCATGGGGGGAGGGGAGGTCATGGAGTGGGATGGGGTAAGCCCCCGCGGGGGCGCTAAGGGACAGCTGTTTCAGAAGATAGGGGAAATCAGGCCGGGAGTGGTGTCTCACACCTGTAATCCTAGCACTTCGGGAAGCCGAGGCGGGGGGGGGCGGGGGGGGTTCACCTGAGGTCAGGAGTTCGAGACCAATCTGAACAACGGGGTGAAATCCCGTCTCTACTAAAAATACAATAGCTGGGCGTGGTGGCTCGCATCTGTAGTCCCAGCTACTCAGGAGGCTGAGGCAGTAGAATCGCTTGAACCCGGGAGGCGGAGGCTGCAGTGAGCAGAGATTGCGTCACTGCACTCCAGCCTGGGCGACACAGAAAGACTCCGTCTCAAAAAAAAACAAAAAACAAAAAACACAATGCCTCGGGACTGTCCCGGGAGGTGAGGCCCCCACGATTGGCGAGAAAGGTGGGCAGCCACGAGGGCCTTCTGAAGGGATGTTTTGCATTCAACGAGAGCTCCTGCATTGCAGCTATTTTGCATATGATTTGCATCTTACGAAGAATTTGTGGCAAAAAAAAGCTGGGCGTGCGCCGTAGGAACCTCCTGCTGAGACGCTTCCGGTAGCGGCGCGTGACCCGACAGGTCTTTCACCTACCTACCTCAGCTCCCACAAACACGAGAAGTTCCAGCAAGTTCGCCACTTCCGGTTCTCCTGGCTATCCAATAGCATCGAGAGGAGCATCCCCGGAAGTGAGGCAGCGGAGGACGACCTTTTTCCGGTTCCGGCCTGGCGAGAGTTTGTGCGGCGACATGAAACTGCTTACCCACAATCTGCTGAGCTCGCATGTGCGGGGGGTGGGGTCCCGTGGCTTCCCCCTGCGCCTCCAGGTACCCGCCGGCGGCAGTCTTCCCTTTTCGGGCCAGTGCTTGCCTAAACTCCTCCGCCCTGCAGGCCACCGAGGTCCGTATCTGCCCTGTGGAATTCAACCCCAACTTCGTGGCGCGTATGATACCTAAAGTGGAGTGGTCGGCGTTCCTGGAGGCGGCCGATAACGTGAGGATCCTTACCCCGCCCCAGCATATCCCGCCCGGAGATAATTTTGGCCTCTTGCCCACAGTTGCGTCTGATCCAGGTGCCGAAAGGGCCGGTTGAGGGATATGAGGAGAATGAGGAGTTTCTGAGGACCATGCACCACCTGCTGCTGGAGGTGAGAAGCGGCCCATCACTTGCTTCCCGGGCCAGTGCTCAGCTCTGTCCCTCCCTGCCCGCAGGTGGAAGTGATAGAGGGCACCCTGCAGTGCCCGGAATCTGGACGTATGTTCCCCATCAGCCGCGGGATCCCCAACATGCTGCTGAGTGAAGAGGAAACTGAGAGTTGATTGTGCCAGGCGCCAGTTTTTCTTGTTATGACTGTGTATTTTTGTTGATCTATACCCTGTTTCCGAATTCTGCCGTGTGTATCCCCAACCCTTGACCCAATGACACCAAACACAGTGTTTTTGAGCTCGGTATTATATATTTTTTTCTCATTAAAGGTTTAAAACCAAAAGCGGTTTCTCTTTGCAGCAAATATACATTAAAATAGAGTCTCTGTACAGCCAAGGGCTCTGGGCCCTGGCTTGCCCCATGTCCCTGCGCCTCCCTGGCCAAACCCAAAAATAAATATAGTGTTATTGCTCTGCAGGGCATAGAGGCAGTGCTCTCCTACCCCCTGAGGAGGCTCGTTGGGAGCTGATGGGGAAGCCCTGGCCACCCCAGGGGTCCAGGGGCTGGAGTCTGCTTGGAGTTATTGCTTCAAGGGGGGACACTAAT